AAGATGGTGGTGGTAAGGGAGTGGGGAGGGGCATCAGTGTTTGAGTTCAACCACCACACGTTTCTTCATTTTTAAGTTCTGTCTAGCCATTATACACACATTTGTCTGCACTATAACTGGACTTCTGCACTGTTGATAGTCCTAAGTTTCCTTCAAAGCTTGGCATCCGTGTGGCTTATTTGGTAGAGATTTGAACTTTCAAAGGGACGATACCCATCATTGGGGATTTCTCTCAAACCCTGGCGGTTTAAAAACCTACTTGGGCACTGCTGCTCAGCCAGCCCGAGGACCAGGGAGGCAAGCACAGAAATAGAAAGCATTTGTAAGTGTTAGTAGCTACTTTAAAGAGTAACTCTGTTCTGTTAGACCTACTAATAACAAATTAGGAGCTTGCATTTAGCACATCTTTTTTTAAAAAAAAAACACGTTCATTTTTCTCCTATGTTATAGTGTTTTACCTGAGAGGCTGAATATACTAAGACAATGGCCAAATCTAATATAAAAATAGACCTCCAATCCACAACCTGCAGCAACCTGCCCAGAAAACCAGTCAGTTACCTACAATAACCAACCCAGGGAGCCTGCCTGCTCTAAATCAGACTTGCACTCCTCTGCCTGCCTTTTTTCTTCTCATTCGGATGGTCTTCATCTATTCCCACATACCTGGGGTGGGGAGGAAATTAGCAAAAGCAAAACCCGGGTCCTGCACGCAGGCAGCTTAAGTACGGCCCTAGGGCTCGGGTCTTCCCTAGGCAAGAACCTCGAGGGCCGGACACGGGAGTGCAACCCAGGCACGCGCCTTCGGATGGCCAGAGTAAATGGTCGCGAGATTTTGCGGGGTAGCAAGGGGCCGGGTGCCCACGGCGGGAGAAACTACACTACTCTGGAGGCGAGCCTAGCCCTTCATCCCGTCGGGTTTCACAAACGAAGCCAGAGCTTCCTGGAGTGAGGGTGGAGCTTCCTGCCCGCGCCCTCTGCGCATGCGCCCGCCCGGCGCCCGCCCGGCGACCTGGAGTTGATGTCACGTCCGGCGGCGGCGGCAGCGGCAGCGGCAGCGGCGCTGAGTTTTGTCTCCCGGGCCGTCTGGGCGCGCGCGGGTGTCCCAGGTACCCCGCCGCCTCCCTCCTTCCCGCAGGACCTCCCTTTCTGTCTTTCTGTGTCTCCTCCAAGAATGAAATATGACTGAGGACTCTCAGAGAAACTTTCGTTCAGTATATTATGAGAAAGTGGGGTTTCGTGGAGTTGAAGAAAAGAAATCATTAGAAATTCTCCTAAAAGATGACCGTCTGGGTGAGTACTTTTAAAAATTAATCTCATTGGTTAGCTTCTAACAATTGTTTTCTTCTTCCTCTAGATACTGAGAAACTTTGTACTTTTAGTCAGAGGTTCCCTCTCCCGTCCATGTACCGTGCATTGGTATGGAAGGTGCTTCTAGGTATGAGACCCAGGAGTTGGAAGATTTATCTTTGTCCTTTTTTCGTTTTTCCTGTTCTCTCTAGGAATCTTGCCTCCACACCACGAGTCCCATGCCAAGGTGATGATGTATCGTAAGGAGCAGTACTTGGATGTCCTTCATGCCCTGAAAGTCGTTCGCTTTGTTAGTGATGCCACACCTCAGGCTGAAGTCTATCTCCGCATGTATCAGCTGGAGTCTGGGAAGTTACCTCGAAGTCCCTCTTTTCCACTGGTTAGTGGTCACTTTTGTCTGACACTAAGCTCCTTCCTCTTGAGATTTATTATTAATCTTTCAGGAGCCAGATGATGAAGTGTTTCTTGCCATAGCTAAAGCCATGGAGGAAATGGTGGAAGATAGTGTCGACTGTTACTGGATCACCCGACGCTTTGTGAACCAATTAAATACCAAGTACCGGGATTCCTTGCCCCAGTTGGTGAGGGCTTTTTTTTTTTTTTGGCTATTGGAATGAATAATCTCTGTTCTTGCTTAATCTTTAGCCAAAAGCGTTTGAACAATACTTGAATCTGGAAGATGGCAGACTGCTGACTCATCTGAGGATGTGTTCCGCGGCGCCCAAACTTCCTTATGATCTCTGGTTCAAGAGGTGCTTTGCGGGATGTTTGCCTGAATCCAGTTTACAGAGGCAAGTAGGTCTTTCGAAGACATATTGAAGGCTATAATTTGATTATATCTCCTTATTTTTGTAGGGTTTGGGATAAAGTTGTGAGTGGATCCTGTAAGATCCTAGTTTTTGTAGCTGTCGAAATTTTATTAACCTTTAAAATAAAAGTTATGGCACTGAACAGTGCAGAGAAGATAACAAAGTTTCTGGAAAATGTAAGTGTGCTTTGATTTGATTTTGAATCTGGAATTTCACAAAGACTGATTTGCTTGCCCACAGATTCCCCAGGACAGCTCAGACGCGATCGTGAGCAAGGCCATTGACTTGTGGCACAAACACTGTGGGACCCCGGTCCATTCAAGCTGAACGCACCCGCTGGTTGTGGACCGTCTGCCAGGCACCACAGTGAGCATTGTGTTCTTGGCATGTGATCTGGGTTTTTTTTTTTTTTTTTTTTTTTTTTTTTCAGATCATTCCTGGACCCCCGAGGGCCTCTGAGTTTGAGACGCTGGCTGAGATCAAATGATAAGAATTCCAATTTTTGTTTTCCTAAGTCTTTCATCTGCTAATCTACCCAACATGAACCACGGGCCACATGAAGGGCCAGACACATTCTTAAGCGGCTCACAGCCTAGAGGTGCACATCTGTGATTACAATGTGCAAGGTAAAACTGGATCAACAGTTTCCAAGGACTGGCATGTAATAAAATATCCTCAAAACAACAAGCAAGTTGGGCGTGACTTAGACTTTCACTGCCCATGTAGAAGGCACTGTACATTCTTGCAGCATCTCAGTTGGCCAGCAAGAGGTGAGTCAGAAAAAAACCATTCAGCAGCCACATGGAAGTGGGGCTCACTGGGCACAAGGCAAAACTGTGAAGAAGATAAAGTGTCTGTGGTTCTGCATTGACTCTATTCCCTGGAGTCCTCCCCTCTCGAGTTCCTAGAATTATGTTATCACTCTTGCTCTATCTCATTCCTATCAAGACCTGTTTTAGAAATGGGTGCCACAGACTCAGTTACATTCAAATGTAAACCCATTCATTCATTTAGCAAGTTACTTATTAGTGCCAGTGCTGTGTCAGGTTCTACATTAGGTACCAGAGTACAGTGATGAGCAAAACCAGTCCCTGCCCTTCTGGAACAGAGAAGACTGGAAGAGGATGGGGGTAGCCATTAATCAAACAGTCACAGAAATGAGTGCAAAATGTAGCTGGAGTAAGGGCTTCCATGGTGAGGCACTTGGTGCAGGGATCTCTGGATCTGACCAAATCAGGAGGTCAGGAAAGGCTTCCAGGAGGAAGTGACACTGTGCCCAGAGCTCAGGGATGGAAGAAGGATGCTCCTTCTGGGCAGAGAGTAAGGAGAGAAGATTGGTGGGAAGGAGGGCAGGGGCCAGATGCCGTGGGTGTGATTTGGATCTGTGTCCCTGCCAATCACATGTTGAATTGTAGTCCCCAGTGTTGGAGGTGGAGCCTGGTGGGACATGATTGGATCATGGGGGTAGTTTTTCATGAACGGTTTAGTACCAACCACTTGGTGCTGTTCTAGTGAGTTGAGTGCATTCTCGCGAGATCTGGTTGTTTAAAAGTGTGTAGCACCCTTCCCTCTTGCTCCTGCTCCTCCAATGTGAGACTCCTTGCTTTCCCTCTGTTTTCCACCATGATTGGAAGCTTCCTGAGGCCTCACCAGAGGCAGATGCCAGCATCATGCTTCCTGTGCAGCCTGCAGAACTGTGAGCCAATTAAACCTCTTTTCGTTATAAACTACCCAGTCTCAGGTATTTCTTCACAGCAGTGTG